TCAGGGCCATATTCTAGTTTGTTAATCAATAATGTTTCTCTCTCTCTCTCTCTCTGTGTGTGTGTGTATATGTGTGTGGTGTGTGTGTCTCCCTTCCTACTTTACCTGTGGCCAAGAGGACCTCCTTCAGTTTCCCTTAGTGTTAATTTCACATATGTAATTAGTAAAACGGTCCCCAAAACTAGTTAATTAAACAATTTCTAAAAAGTTTCAATCTCGGCAGATTCATACCGTTTTGTTATGTAGGATGAAGCACATAAAGTATCTTGAGACATTCTTCATGTTGTAGAGACTTGAGGGTTAATGATGAGGCAAGCCTGTCAACAACCAGAGGTATCTCATGTCCTGGATTTCCTGGAGTGTTTACCGTGTGTTACTTTGAATGAATGACCTGAGTGAGGATGCTAAGATTTTCCTTCTTAATGTTACTCCTTTCAAAATCATAATGTTATAGACATTCCTTTATGGTAATATTATTTTAATAACATTCAGGTACATAGCTGGACAAAAGTTTGATATGACTAGGTAAGTGATCTAGCTATAAATGAAACACACCAGTGTCAAAAGCTGTTTGGAAGTGATCTTGTACTCATTTTCACAACCAACAGTTGTGATACACTTTTTTAAGACCTCCATTTATGCAGAAGTGATACACTTTTAAAAAGCATTTTTTATTTCAGAACATTTATCTGAGAGAGCCTAATCGAGAAGAATATTGCATTAGTAAATTGCTCTGCCTAAGACAACTGCTGCTCTGTTTCTCTTCACATTTTAAAACCTAAGTCCCAAATCTCAGTCTGTAGTTAAGAGCTTCAAACAATAATTACCTCTGTGAAATGAGCAGAAGTCCTTAAAAGGGCCTGCCGGTTTTCCCGCAATCTTTTACAGGGTGAGCAGCGCTGTATCCACTGATAACCCAGCTGCTTAGGAACTGAGTAAAGCCGGCTCCAAACTTCTCAGCTGTTGACAGGCTTGACTTGCTGAGAACACTGGTTAAATATAGCACCCGCGAGCTCAGCTCCTCAACATAGCCATTGCTCTGACAGTGTTGTGAAGGGAGCAGAAGAGGAGAAACCTAATCTCCGAACCCAACAACACCTAGCAACAGTAGAAAAAACTTTTAAACAAAAGTCTGGGTGGGAGATATACAACAACTTCCAATTTCTGCTGATCGGGATTTCAGGGAGAAGAAGCTGCTTTCCCTCCTCTCTACTCTGTTTCCTGCATGACTTCAGCTATTGGCTGGTCCTGGGAAAGAAAGTGGGAAAAGCTTTTTCCTCTGTATTCTTTTGGGCTGGATAGTTTTTGAGAACTCGAATCTGTCTTGGGCTGTGAGACAAGCCACTGGGTTCTTCAAAGGATAAACTACCTACATAGAGGACATACCTTTGGTTAAAGGAGCTGCCGTCAGGTAAGACCAAAATAAATAAATACTTACTCTCTACATCTTATCTTTTTTTATGTATGTGTTGTAGGTGGGAATGAGATCTCGAAACCAAGGTGGTGAAAGTGCATCTGATGGGCATATCTCCTGTCCCAAGCCCTCCATCATCGGCAATGCTGGTGAAAAAAGTCTCTCAGAAGATGCAAAAAAGAAGAAGAAATCAAATAGGAAGGAGGATGATGTCATGGCCTCAGGAACTGTCAAACGACACCTAAAAACATCTGGAGAATGTGAACGAAAAACTAAGAAATCCCTGGAGTTATCCAAAGAAGACCTCATCCAACTACTCAGTATAATGGAAGGGGAGTTGCAGGTAGAGTCAAACTTTCCCAACTGTTATTGTGTGTCGTCTGATCTTGCTGCACTTTCTATTACAGGCCAGAGAAGATGTGATCCACATGCTGAAGACAGAGAAAACCAAGCCTGAGGTTCTGGAGGCTCATTACGGGTCTGCGGAGCCAGAGAAAGTGCTGCGGGTCCTGCACCGAGATGCCATTCTTGCCCAGGAGAAATCCATAGGAGAAGATGTCTATGAGAAACCGATTTCAGAGGTAAAAATATGACACCAACAAGTCCCCTGGATTATTAAGCCCTTTCCCATGTTTGCTTATTCAGCTGGACAGACTTGAGGAAAAACAGAAAGAAACCTACCGGCGCATGCTAGAGCAGCTGTTGCTGGCCGAGAAGTGTCATAGGCGCACCGTATACGAGTTAGAGAACGAGAAGCATAAACACACTGACTACATGAACAAGAGCGACGACTTCACCAACCTGCTGGAGCAGGAGCGGGAGAGGTAATGTGCACACACACCACCAGTCACATCTGCTTTTAACATATAGGTATATTTTATTTTCTAGGTTAAAAAAGCTCCTTGAACAAGAAAAGGCTTATCAAGCCCGCAAAGAAAAGGAAAATGCTAAACGACTCAATAAACTAAGAGATGAGCTTGTTAAACTCAAATCCTTTGCACTCATGCTGGTGGATGAAAGACAAATGCACATTGAACAACTTGGCCTGCAAAGCCAGAAAGTACAGGATCTTACTCAGAAGCTGAGGGAAGAAGAAGAGAAGCTCAAAGCCATTACTTCCAAATCCAAAGAAGACAGACAGAAATTGCTCAAGTTAGAAGTGGACTTTGAACACAAGGCTTCGAGGTTTTCTCAAGAGCATGAAGAGATGAACGCTAAACTGGCTAATCAAGAGTCTCACAATAGGCAACTTAGACTCAAGCTGGTTGGCTTAACCCAAAGAATCGAGGAGCTAGAAGAGACCAACAAAAATCTGCAGAAGGCAGAGGAAGAACTTCAAGAATTAAGAGATAAAATTGCCAAAGGAGAATGTGGAAACTCTAGCCTCATGGCAGAAGTGGAAAATCTTCGAAAGCGTGTGCTTGAAATGGAAGGTAAAGATGAGGAGATCACTAAAACTGAATCCCAGTGTAGGGAATTGAGGAAGAAGCTGCAAGAGGAAGAACACCATAGTAAGGAGCTCAGACTTGAAGTTGAGAAGCTACAGAAGAGAATGTCTGAACTAGAGAAATTGGAAGAAGCATTTAGCAAGAGTAAATCTGAGTGCACCCAGCTACATTTAAATCTGGAGAAAGAAAAGAACTTAACCAAAGACCTGCTAAATGAATTGGAGGTGGTCAAGAGTCGAGTTAAAGAATTGGAATGTTCTGAAAGTAGATTGGAAAAGGCTGAATTAAGCCTAAAAGATGATCTTACCAAGTTGAAGTCATTTACCGTGATGCTGGTTGATGAAAGGAAAAATATGATGGAAAAAATAAAACAAGAAGAGAGAAAAGTGGATGGACTCAATAAAAATTTTAAGGTGGAACAAGGAAAAGTTATGGATGTAACTGAAAAACTAATTGAAGAAAGTAAGAAACTTTTAAAACTAAAATCTGAAATGGAGGAAAAAGTATACAACTTGACAAGAGAAAGAGATGAGTTGATAGGCAAATTGAAAAGTGAAGAAGAAAAATCCTCTGAATTAAGCTGCAGTGTTGACTTACTAAAGAAGAGACTTGATGGTATAGAGGAAGTGGAAAGAGAAATAACAAGAGGAAGGTCACGAAAAGGGTCTGAGCTCACCTGCCCGGAAGATAATAAGATTAAGGAACTAACACTTGAAATTGAGAGACTGAAGAAACGTCTCCAACAATTGGAAGTGGTCGAAGGGGATTTGATGAAGACAGAAGATGAGTATGATCAGCTGGAACAGAAATTTAGAACTGAGCAGGATAAGGCTAACTTCCTCTCTCAACAACTAGAGGAGATCAAGCACCAAATTGCCAAGAATAAAGCAATAGAGAAGGGTGAGGTTGTGAGCCAGGAAGCTGAACTGAGACACAGATTTCGGTTGGAAGAAGCTAAAAGTCGAGACTTAAAAGCCGAAGTACAAGCTCTTAAAGAGAAGATTCACGAATTAATGAACAAAGAAGATCAGCTTTCTCAGCTCCAGGTAGATTATTCTGTACTTCAACAAAGATTTATGGAAGAAGAAAATAAGAACAAAAACATGGGGCAGGAGGTTCTCAATCTGACCAAAGAGTTGGAGCTTTCCAAGCGCTACAGCAGAGCTCTTAGGCCCAGTGTGAATGGAAGAAGAATGGTGGATGTTCCTGTGACGTCAACTGGAGTCCAAACTGATGCAGTCAGCGGTGAAGCAGCAGAGGAAGAAACGCCAGCTGTATTCATACGGAAATCCTTCCAGGAAGAAAATCATATTATGAGTAATCTTCGGCAGGTGGGATTGAAGAAACCCGTGGAAAGATCTTCTGTTCTAGACAGGTATCCTCCAGCAGCAAATGAGCTCACTATGAGAAAGTCTTGGATTCCATGGATGAGAAAGAGGGAAAACGGCCCCTCCATCACTCAGGAGAAAGGGCCCCGAACAAATTCCAGTCCAGGGCACCCAGGAGAGGTAGTCCTTTCACCAAAGCAGGGCCAGCCCCTGCATATTCGAGTGACACCAGACCACGAGAACAGCACTGCGACTTTGGAGATAACAAGCCCGACATCTGAAGAATTTTTTTCTAGTACCACTGTCATTCCTACCTTAGGGAATCAGAAACCAAGAATAACCATTATTCCATCACCAAACGTTATGCCTCAAAAACAAAAAAGTGGAGATACTACTCTTGGCCCAGAACGAGCCATGTCCCCAGTCACAATTACTACATTTTCCAGAGAGAAGACTCCAGAAAGTGGAAGAGGCGCATTTGCAGACAGGCCCACATCCCCTATTCAGATAATGACGGTGTCTACATCAGCAGCACCAGCTGAGATTGCAGTTTCTCCCGAATCCCAGGAAATGCCCATGGGACGGACAATCCTCAAAGTCACCCCAGAAAAACAGACTGTTCCAACTCCAGTACGGAAATACAACTCCAATGCCAATATCATAACCACAGAGGACAATAAAATTCACATTCACTTAGGGTCTCAGTTTAAACGGTCCCCTGGGACTTCAGGTGAAGGAGTCAGTCCAGTTATTACTGTCCGACCAGTAAACGTGACAGCCGAAAAGGAGGTTTCCACCGGCACTGTCCTTCGCTCTCCCAGGAATCACCTCTCCTCACGGCCTGGTGCAAGCAAAGTGACGAGCACTATCACCATAACACCGGTCACAACGTCATCTGCTCGAGGAACCCAGTCAGTGGTGAGTAGAAGAGGCTCCAAAGCGCAGGCCTGTCCCTTGTATCTACGTATTTTCTCTCTTACAGTCAGGACAAGACGGGTCATCCCAGCGGCCTACACCCACCCGCATTCCTATGTCAAAAGGTATGAAAGCAGGAAAGCCAGTAGTGGCAGCCCCAGGAGCAGGAAATCTGACCAAATTCGAGCCTCGAGCTGAGACTCAGTCTATGAAAATAGAGCTGAAGAAATCTGCAGCCAGCAGCACCACCTCTCTCGGAGGGGGGAAGGGCTGAGGGCAGTGGCTAAGGGGGTATGTTGTGCAGATGCTACTGCTGCCGTGAATTGAAAATGCCATGTCTTTTTTCTCTTTATAGAAAGCATCATCATTCACCAGTTACGAATGAACTCCAGATGAAATGGTAAACCAAGCACATACTGGGTGTGTGTACGACCTCTGAATCCCTATTGAATGGACAGCCCTCAATCATGACTAAGGTCCTCCATGCTACTGATCACTACTGGAAATATTTTACTACTTCCAGTGATTTTTTTTTAAGGATATAATGTAAAAAGCTGAAAATGGCCTTGCTGATAATATGAAAATATGTAGCAAGAGCAATTCAATCTATGTGCCAAAAGAAATTTCTTTTTGCAAAGCTTTCAGGTCTATGGGCACATGCTGTATAACTTATATTTTATAATACATTTTGTAATGTGATTTTTTTTGCTAAAGTGTTTCCCTTTTTCATAGTCTCTGGCACATATATCTATGGAATACGCTGTCAGTTCTTCAAAGTACTGGTATTGTTGCATTCAAAATGGTAATCTATAATTATTTTCTTTTTATCAATTTGTTAATTCTGAAAAAAAGAAAGTACAACTATATTTCCTGAGGTAAATTCAAGAGGTAAAACTTAGAAGCAGGAGACTCTGGAAGAGGTTTTACTATTGCTTGTACAATGCTATGGTTCTGATCATGGTTCAATGCTAACAAATAATGCTCTGACTTAAAAGCTTAATTTTAAATACTAAAAATCAGTTTCTAAAGTTGCTCTTTCTGGTGTTCTGGGCCAAAAACCTTGGATGAAATGATTTTTATATAGAACAAATTCATAAAAGGAGATGTACCAGTTTAACCAGTAAGGGCAATAAGAACAGCTTCGACTGACAGTTCAATTATACTTCTGATTGCATTATTTACTTGTATGTATAAGACTTATAATAAGGACTGTGAAATAAAGATAGTTCTCACAATCTAATCCAATCAAAACTTGAATATAAAAACAGACCTAAAATGTCAGGATCTTTTTTAAAAAATAAGACTGGGCATGGTGGGTCGTGCCTGTAATCCCAGCACTTTGGGAGGCCAAGGCGGGAGAATCGCTTAAGCCCAGGAGTTCAGGATCAGCCTGGGCAACACAGTGAGAGTCTTAAAAAAAAAAAAAAAAAAAAAAAAAAAAAGAAGTTAGCTGGGCCTGATTGCACGTGCCTGTAGTCCTAGCTACTTGGGAGTCTGAGGTGGGAGGATCACTTGAGCCCAGGAGATGGAGGCTGCAGGGAGCCATGATTGTGTCACTGTACTCCAGCCTGGGTGACAGAGTGAGACTCTGTCTCAAAACAAAGACAAACCCACACACACACAAAAACCCCCAAAACCCAGAAGGAAAAAGTAGTACAAGAAATCTCAGGATCGATAACTTTTTTCCCCTTGATTTTGAAAGATTTTCGTAACTACAGGTAGGTCAGAGAATATATTCTTTGAAGATAAAAAGCACAACGTGCATTACTCAAATCTCAACGTCAGAGCTACTGTTGAATTTAGGTTTATGTGAAAATGTGCATCTAAAGTCTACTTGAAACCCTGGTAATATACTTTTTTTTTTAAAGACTGTTAATATGGACATGTTTTTAGTAAGGTCTTTAAAGATAACTTTAAAGATAAATTAAGAGTTGACACATCAGTTTCTGAATGTGGAAGTCATTTATCATGTAACTTTACTGAAATTAAAGAGAGAATGCTTCTGAGTGTCACAAGGATAACTAAAAGCCACACAAGGAGGACTGCTGGCCCATTTCTCTAGTTCACAGGTTGTGCTCAGCTTTAGAAGCCCACACACGGGCATCCAAACTGAGTCTCTGGAATAGAAAAATTAATGATGGACTTCCTCCCCTATGTAACCTTGGAAGGTTTTAAGTTACACCTTGGGGAATTGGCAAATCATTTTCAACATGTATTATAAATTATATGATGTTAAAATTATTTTTAATTTTTTAAAGTAAAAGAAATGTTACAGTAGGCTTGCCATAGCTTGAATGATTGTGAAAACATCACATAAACTTCCAGAATTTTGGTTACTAAGAAAACTGGAGTGTGTATGTGTGATTTTTTAGAATTGTTACTGGGTTTTGTTTTCTGAAAATGTTGACTGTAATGACATTTTCAATTAGAAAAGTGTTTTAGTTAGTACTGTTATATTTTTTGACTCACAGTTAAGTATCCTATTTGCCAATGTTTGTACCTCTGATGGCAAAATTATTTGATATATTAGATTAGTATTTGAAGCAAATAACTTTCTCAACTTGTGGGAATTTTATTATACTAATAGTGAAAATGTTAGAGGATAAGATTTTAAATACTTCTTGATTTAAATTAAAATACTATAAGAAATGTATGTATATTTGGATTTGAAGATTTTTTTTCCCCAGATTTATAATGAATTTGGAACTTACAAGAACAATGAGGATGATGGTGCAATCAGAGTCATTTAGATAGATGGTGAGCCTTTTCTGTCCATGCTATGATTAAGTCCTCTGTTTAAACCCAAATGCAATCTGAGTGACACATGAATAAAATTAATTAGATTAATTTTGAAATAAGAGAATATGCAAAATTAACCAAAAAACCCCCAGAAAACACTGGTCATCTCCTTCTCTAATGAATAAGGAAATAAGATCATAAATAGTCCCATCTCAACATGCATATGCAATTGAAAAAACTGCCCTCACAGGCAATCCTGGCACAATCCTAGGCTCATAAAATTTCTCTATCTTTTCTTGTAAATAAGTCTCCAGTCATCATTCTAAATGGGAATCATTTTTAATGAAATAATTATAACTGTTTTCTGAAATATAATCATAATCAGTGTTTCTAGTTCAAGGTACAATTGAACTAATCCATAATTTTACCCTTTTCTTTTTGATAAGAGAGTGTTTCATGAGGGTATCTTTGGTAGAGATCTTTTCTCAAGTATTTTATAAAATATTCGAGTTTGATGAAGATGGTAGATAAATACACCAGCTGTCAGATGCCTATAATTTTCACAAAATGTGAAGAATTCATTGTATCTTAGGATGACCATAAAAAAATTCATGGTGTGGAATCTCTAAGCATTAATAGAGACAACAGCGCTACTGCAGTAATACACAGCTACTACAAATCAGTGGCAGAGCAAGAATAAGTGGTGTATCAGGCAATGTGAAGTTTTTGCCTTTTCTCCTAATGCTGTGGTTGAGTTTTCCTGGAAATGAAGGAAAAAAACATAGCAAAAGTAGGGTGTGTTAATGAATCTGATGAGCAACAAGTCTAAAAATAGCAAAAGTGCAAAATGGAAGTTAAAAAACGCAACTGGCACCTGAAGCATATTTCCCCTTCTTTATCTCCAGTGCTATGCCTCTGCTAAAAATATGAATCACAAAGCAAAGGAAAAAGAGAAAAAAAGTGTTGTAATACAGTAAAAATCACTATAATAAAAGTTTATAAGAATTGAGTTTTTTGGAATTGACTTTGGCCTAGTAACCATTAGTATTTCTTAATTTTTCAGCATTTATTCCATACTAATGTGATAACAACTGTGTGTGTTACCTAGAGAAAATGCTGTAGATCCACACATTTGAACAGAAATGTTTATCGATGCCATAACGTGATACATTTGCTTTCCGGTGTTGTTTTTTGTTTATATTATTTAGGGAAATTTTACCTTACCATCACAGATTTTGTTACTTTAATAATGCAGAACTATATTTATTTAATCTAGATTTTGTTTTAAAATTATCAAGTGTTAGCTTTTACAAATAAGAGGCTTATAATGTGGCCAGATATTCTTAGAATTCTTTTAGGTCTAAGTGTTTTCAAAACTTTAAGAAATACATTCTATTTTTGCACCATTTAAAATTTTGTTTCCTTTTAAGTTTTATTAAGTACACGAGAAGTTTATTATTTTTCATTGAATCCAAGTGAATTTATGGATATGTACTTATCTTTTATATGAATGTAATAGCTTGCTTTCAGTTCCTCACAGGTCATTGAAATTATTTAACCAATGAAAACATTCTCTGTTACTTCCAAAGTCAACTATGTTTATCAAAATCTCACTAGTGTGAGAAAAATAACAAGTGTAATATTAAAGCATTGTGCAATATCTTGAGTTGGAACATAATATTCAGAAAATTAAAATCATTTAAAATGAGTATGCAACCTTTTTATTTAAAATCATTTGCT